ATACAAAGATAAAACGCTGCCCCCGCCTTCAAACAGCTCACATGACCTGTGAGGGAGTCCATCCCTGAATTTGCAGTTACAACCAAACTAACTAAACCTCTTGTCAAAGTTGGTGACAAATGCCATTTCTATTGAGAAGATAGGATTATCTTGCAGAATTGTCCCATGCTAACATGCCCATTTATCTTTAAACTCCAGTCTTGTTTGTCTAGTTAATGTAGGCCTTAGGATCACCAGACAATGAATTGCTTAGGTCCCAAGGAAATTTTGGTCAGGGTTCAATAATTTCCCTGCCGTCTATTCCACTCCACTTACTCCACAGCAATTGAGAGGATAATCCTAACATTTTTCCAGCCAAATCTAGGACACTGAGGCCTCACTTCATCTGTGAGGCCTCCCTACTTCTCCAAGCAGAATTGATTATCTCTTTCCCTGTGCTCCCACAGGGCACCATAGCATTGAACATGTCGAACTGTCGATTAAATACCTGATTTCTGTATCTGAAACTCACAGCAAGGTGCCAGGCATACAGTAGATGCTCAGTATCTGTATTTCTTAATGAATTAACTGAATGTTGCTCAAGGAATAAGTGGTGAAGCTTTCTTCTAGTCTTGTTCAGATACCTCAATCGAAATATTTATTGACTCTCTGTGAGGGCATTGTGCTTGGCATGGGTAGATGGCATGTAGAGGTTTTCAAACATTTTAGTGACACTCCTTCATTCAGACGAACTCTTAGAAGCCTGTTGGATAAAGCTATCCAGAGCACAAAGGGCCCTAGAAACCTGAGCAGCCCCTAACTCCTACTTTTCTGCCCCTTTGGCCCCACTCGTTAATATCTCAGCATCGCGAACCAGGCCTCGGATTTGCTGCGCAGCCTCAGCTGGCCGGGTGCCGCCCCGCCCCCAGCGCCTAAGCCCCGCCCCTAGGTCTCCGCCCCTCGGATCCCACGGGGTCCCTTGCGGCCCTCCCACTCCTCGCACCGTTGGATCGCTTTGCTCACGGCGCTATCTCTCGATAAAGTTGTTGTTGCGGCTTCCGCCGCGGGTGGAAGAAGATGGCGTCGGGTGGTGGTGGCTGTAGCGCTTCGGAGAGACTGCCTCCGCCCTTCCCCGGCCTGGAGCCGGAGTCCGAGGGGGCGGCCGGGGGATCAGAACCCGAGGCTGGGGACAGCGACACCGAGGGGGAGGACATTTTCACCGGCGCCGCGGTGGTCGTGAGTTTGCACCCCTCGGGGTAGCAGGCGGGATGTTTTATTCAGAGTATCTCTTTGTTTTCAGAGTAAACATCAGTCTCCAAAGATAACTACATCCCTTCTTCCCATCAACAATGGCTCCAAAGAAAATGGGATCCATGAAGAACAAGACCAAGAGCCACAGGATCTCTTTGCAGGCAAGTTTGGACTCAAAAGTTACTCTAGGAACACCTTCATTTTAAAATATCAACTTCATTTTAGATGCCACAGTGGAGCTATCCTTGGACAGCACACAAAATAATCAGAAGAAGGTGCTAGCCAAAACACTCATTTCTCTTCCTCCTCAGGAAGCCACAAATTCTTCGAAGCCCCAGCCAACCTATGAGGAGGTGAGGATCTGTGCTCTTGGTCTTATCGCTTTCAACTCTCATGATTTGTCTTTTCTTGAAAAAGCTAGAGGAAGAAGAACAGGAGGATCAATTTGATTTGACAGTCGGTATAACTGATCCTGAGAAGATAGGTAAGTGGTTCTTAGGACTCCTTGTGATGTTAAGATAATCTTCTGCTTTCTTGTTCTCTCACAGGGGATGGTATGAATGCATATGTAGCCTACAAAGTTACAACACAGGTGAGTCCAGGTGACCCTGCTGATGACCATCTGAAATTGCCTTGTGTTTTTTCCTGTCCCCAAGACAAGCTTACCATTGTTCAGAAGCAAACAGTTTGCAGTAAAAAGAAGATTTAGTGACTTTCTGGGTCTTTATGAGAAGCTTTCCGAGAAGCACTCTCAGAATGGCTTCATTGTCCCTCCGCCCCCGGAGAAGAGCCTCATAGGTAAGCCTGTGGTCTTTCATTCCACTTGGATTATGGTTATTTTGCTTTTTAAATTCCATTCTAGGGATGACAAAAGTGAAAGTTGGGAAGGAAGATTCTTCTTCTGCAGAATTTCTTGAAAAACGGAGGGCCGCTTTAGAAAGGTAAGTGCCATGCAGCCATTTTCCTGAATAATAACTAACCAGATGATAACTGCTTACCTTTTAGGTACCTTCAGAGGATTGTAAATCATCCTACCATGTTACAGGACCCTGACGTCAGAGAGTTCTTGGAAAAAGAAGAGGTTAGTATTCAGTGCAAACTGAATTTCATAATAACTTGCCATCCCTGCCTTCTTGGTCTTGTAGCTGCCACGTGCCGTGGGTACCCAGACATTGAGTGGTGCTGGTCTCCTCAAGATGTTCAACAAAGCCACAGATGCCGTCAGCAAAATGACCATCAAGATGAATGAATCAGACATTGTGAGTAGCCCTGTGCCTCTTACCTCCACCTATCTCATTAAAGTTCTGGGCTTTTGTGTTTCAGTGGTTTGAGGAGAAGCTCCAGGAGGTAGAGTGTGAGGAGCAGCGCTTACGGAAACTGCATGCTGTTGTAGAAACTCTAGTCAACCATAGGAAAGGTAACAAGCTCTGAAATGCACTTGGAGCTAGGGAGAGGCCTCTGCTGTCTTTTCCTCCTTCCAGAGCTAGCGCTGAACACAGCCCAGTTTGCAAAGAGTCTAGCCATGCTTGGGAGCTCTGAGGACAACACGGCATTGTCACGGGCACTCTCCCAGCTGGCTGAGGTGGAAGAAAAAATTGAGCAGCTCCACCAGGAACAGGCCAACAATGACTTCTTCCTCCTTGCTGAGCTCCTGAGTGACTACATTCGCCTCCTGGCCATAGTCCGCGTAAGCTTCTGTTTCCTTTTCTCCTCCTTCCCGGTTGTGCTCCTCCTCAACCCCACCCCCACAGGCTGCCTTCGACCAGCGCATGAAGACATGGCAGCGCTGGCAGGATGCCCAAGCCACACTGCAGAAGAAGCGGGAGGCCGAGGCTCGGCTGCTGTGGGCCAACAAGCCTGATAAGCTGCAGCAGGCCAAGGACGAGATCCTCGAGGTGAGTCCACTGAGGCAGCCCAGCCAGGGGTGGAGGTGATCCTTTCTTTCCTCTTTCTTCCCAGTGGGAGTCTCGGGTGACTCAATATGAAAGGGACTTCGAGAGGATTTCAACAGTGGTCCGAAAAGAAGTGATACGGTTTGAGGTGAGATAGAAAATCCTACTTCTCACTTAGCACTGGATGGTCAGTGTAGAATCTTGTCTCCTAGAAAGAGAAATCCAAGGACTTCAAGAACCACGTGATCAAGTACCTTGAGACACTCCTTTACTCACAGCAGCAGGTATGTAAGTTGTGTGTGACCTTCATCCTCTAGGCACTTGCTTAATGTCCCCACTTCTTTGCAGCTGGCAAAGTACTGGGAAGCCTTCCTTCCTGAGGCAAAGGCCATCTCCTAATGGACCAAGGACCCCAGAGCCCACCTGTGTGACGCTGCCTTTTTATACACTGTCCTCCTCCACCTTGATGGACCCCTAGTGATGCATCCTGCCTAGGCTGGACTTAACCCCTTCCTCCCTGTCCCCACGACCAACTGTCCCCAGTTACTCTAACCGTTATTTCATTTAGCTTCCATATATATTTTCTTACCTAAGAGAATAGTTTCCTGCTTTAAGCAAAAGACCTACAATAGGTGGTGGAATTATGGGATGGGGTGGAGTATTGATATAAATATATAAATACAAATGTATATTTTTCAGGATGTGGTTTAGGAACTGGGAATAACGTTTTCTGTTACTCCTGATGGTGCCATGAAAAGGTTATGTAATAAAATATTTTAAAATCAGGTCACATGACTCAGAATGTTGGTGGTTTTTGCTTAGGCTGGGGAGCAGTTGGGAATCAGGTCTGGAATACTCCTAACCAAGAAGTTGCCCAGGTATAGTAAGTTTTTCTCTACCGTTCACAAGTTTTGTGCTGCTGCTTCCCTCTGGAAATGGGGTTTCTTTCTCTCCGCCTACCTCAGCTACCTGTTCTGAGGGTCTCAATCTGTTTCGTATTCCCACTTCTTTAGGGAAGGAGTTTTAAAAACATCTCTTAAAATAAGAGGAGCAAAATCTATTAAAACCTATTCTCCTGCAAAGGAGGCAGAGACTTTCTCTCTCTCTTTTTTTTTTTTTTTTGGTGTCCCTATCATTAAGCAAGAGCCTTTCTCTTTTATTCTTCCTGCTTCCCTAAGCTGCTCAGGGTTCTCTGAGTCTTGCCCTCTGATGGCAAGTCTTATATATAACTAAACCTATTTTTGTCACCCATCAAAACACATCCTCAGTAGACTGTGTGAAGGTGTGAAGGTCTGATAATGACTTGATGCTTTGTCTCCATAGACATGAAAGCCATGCCCTCTGCCTCTAGATAGGGTGATCCAAGAGCTCCTGAACCTTAGGAGGTTCAAAGAAGCTCTACTGTCTGTGCCCAGGAGGTAGCCTGCCAGCAAGAGCCCTCAGGAGTTGCACACACAGCCAAAGGGTGTTCACACAGATCTCTGCCGGTCTAGCCAGGGGAGGCCAGAGTCTCGTCAGTCAAGGATGGGCTTCCCCCTTAGCTGTGTCCACAGCTGCTCAAGCTATACTGGTCAGAGTGGGCTTTGAAGCTCCTTTGTGAGCTCGAGCTGCTGACTGCCACTATGGGAGCCTTGCCACCTCCAGCCCCTCCATCCCAAAGACGCTCCTGCCACTGGGGCCCCAGGTCCTGCTGTATCAGTTCTCTTTGGTGGGGGGCTAAGGTTTGGGGCGAGGCAACCTGAGACAAGAAAACGCAGTAAACATTCTGATTCCCTGTACACAGATGCAGCACCAGGGGAAGGGCCAGTGGTGCAAGTATTTCTTTTTAACAGGTGAAGTTTTTGGAAAAAGTCACTCTCCCTACCCCTCAGTATCCTTACCATCAACTTTGGTTTTATCCTTCCAGTCTTTATTATATGCTTGCTTTTACATAGTTGTAATAATATACACATAAAGTATTTTGTATCCTGCTTTTATCATTCAACATTGTACATGTTATAAGCATTTTACTATATTGTTATATATCTTCACAAAGTTGATCTGTAAAGCTGTGTAATTTGAAGGCATCCATAGGGTGACTGTACCATAATTTTGATTCATCCCTTGTTGTTGGATTCTTGGTCAGGGGTTGTTTGTTTTGTTTTATTGGTAACTTTAAAATTTTGAATACAATTTCAGATTTACAGAAAAGTTGCAGGAATATCACAAAGAACTCCTATATATCTTTTATCCAGATTTACTGAGTGTTTACATTTTATCCCATTTGCCTTATCTATATTTCATGTTGCATTTTCTTAATCATTTGAGAATAATTTGCACAGATACCCCATTATGCCCAAAACAGTATGCATTTCCCTAAGAACAGGACATTCTCTTCTAAGAGAAGAAGAGAATTACTTTAAGCATTATTCAGTATTTTTTTAAGTATTATTATCAAAATCAGGAAGTTTAACAGTGATTTAATACTGTTATCTAACCCATGATTCATATTTAAATTTTGCCATTTATCCCAATAATGTCCTTTGTAGCCATTCTTTTACCTTGTGCAGGATCATGTTACATTTGTAAACGTGTGTCTCTCAATACTGCAGATTCCTCAACTTTCTTTTGTCTTTCATTACCATGACATTTTTGAAGAATACAGGCTATTTTGTCGAATGTTCCTCAGTTTGGATTTGTGTGATGGTTCCGCATGACTAGGTGAGGGTTTTGCATTCTGGGTGGGAATATCACAGAAGCAGTGTGTCGTCAGTGCGTCGTAATCAGCATATAATGTCAGTTGGTCCCATTAATGTTGTTAACTCTGTTCACCGCTTAGGTTGGTGTCTGCCAGATTTCATTTTAAATTTACGATTTCCTCTTTGTAATTTACAAGTAATTTGTGGGGAGATACTTTGAGACTATATAAGTATTTTGTTCCTCATTCACCAGTTATATAGTATCAGTTGATTAGTCTTGTCCCAGTTATTACTGTCATGATTGACCAACATGATTTCCTAACTCCATAATGCCTTCTACATTTATTGGTTGACATTCTACATACAAAGAAAAACATCCTTTCTCACCATTTATTTATTCACTTGTTTATCAATATGGATGCAGGGATTCCTGTTTTACTCAGAGTTGCAAGCCATTGCTTTGATTTTATCTTGATTCTCAAATTGTCCCAGATTTATAGCGGCCTCTTGTGTGTTTGTAGCTTGCTCCCATCATGTTTTGAGTACTTTCTTACCTTCTGGCATAACAAGATGTTCCAGGCTCATCTTGAATGTTCCCTACCCTAGCCCTGGAATCAGCCATTTCTCCAGGGAGTCTTGGTTCCTTATAATGGAGAATGGTATTTATTTATTTTTATTTGATTTGATTATTATTACTATTTTTGAGACAGAGTCTCGCTCTTGTCGCCCAGGCTGGATTGCAATGGCACAATCTCAGCTCACTGCAACCTCCACCTACCAGGTTCAAGCAATTCTCCTGCCTCAGCCTTCCAAGTAGCTGGGATTACAGGTGCCTGCCCCCACACCCAGCTAATTTTTGCATTTTTGGTAGAAATGGGGGTTTTACCATGTTGGGGAGGCTGGTCTCGAACTCCTGACCTCAGGTGATCTGCCCACCTCAACCTCCCAAAGTGCTGGGATTACAGGTGTGAGCCACCATACCCAGCCAGAGAATGTTATTTAGAAACCAAGATCTGGGTGCCAAATGTGCTGCTTGTTACTGGAATGTCATTGCCTCTAGGCTCTCACCATACAGTGCAAAGAGATGATAGATAGATAGATAGATAGATAGATAGATAGATAGATAGATGATAGATATAGATAGATAGATAGATTGATTGATTTGTAGAAACAAGATAGGTTAGAGATACCTGACATAAATAGATACTAAAAATCATGAATTCACACTGATGCTTTGAGACCAGCCCTGTAGGTTTATTCCAGTCTGCCCCCTTTTCCATGTTGTTAACTCTTTCCTCCAGAGAGACAAAGATTTCAGGTTGCTTTGTTAAGTTCCATCTAATGATCATTCTGACGTAAGTCTGTTTTTCTTATTTCCTTGGAATGATGTCTCCTCTGGTTTCAGAACTTCCTCCTCTGCTTCCTGTATCCTGAGGCTGGCGGGGCCAGTTGTCTTTAGGGCTTGTGCATTTTTGTAAAGAGCTTGCACGTGTGGAAATCAAGTAGGCCAGTAGTGGGTTAGGGGTACTGAGCCAGAAGCCTCTACAAGGAATAACAGGAGCACAAAGGAAGAAGGTGGTATTCCAGCTGGGGACCCAGGAGGGAGGACTTTGTGGAGAACCTGATGCTTGAACTGAGTCTAAAAGGTGTAAAAGTGTTTGTTGCTTCTGCCTCCCTGTCTGTCTGGCAGGGTGAGGTAGGCGCATCTAGGGAAATGTCAAGTGGCTTGGTGTAGGGTAAAGTCAGTGAGGCCCATGGAGAAAAACGAGCAGGAGCCACATCACATGGGTGTCTGATAGGACCTGGGAGGCGCTTTCCACATTACCATTGTCGCTTCGTGATCTGGACACACCAGAAGGCGTGAGACTGGAGGCAGGAAGAGCAGCCAGGCTTATCCCTACCCTCAGGAGAGCTGAAAAGGGCAGGTATGGTGGGGCCAGAGCTCAGGAGAGTTTCGGAACCACTGAGATCGGTCCTTGATTTGATGAGAGGCTTGAGGGGAGAGGGAGGTAGCTAGGATGCCCCGCAAGCTTCTGGCCCAGACACTGGGCAGACAATGAAACCCTTTGTAACACATGAGGCAATAGGTTTGGGGCAGATGGGAGGGGAAGCAGTGGTGGGGGCAGTGAGTGCTGAAGGTGTTTTAAGAAGCGGCTCTGGGCCAGGCACAGTGGCTTATGCCTGTATTCCTAGCATTTTGGGAGGCCGAGGTGGGAGAATCACTTGAGCCCAAGAATTTGAGACCAGCCTGGGGAATATAGTGAGACCCTGTCCCTACAAAAATAAAAACAACTAGCTGGGTGTGTGGTGGTGCATGCCTGTAGGCCCAGCTACGCGGGAACATCACCTGAGCCCAGGAGGTTGAGGTTGCAGTGAGCTACAGTTGCGCCACTGCACTCCAGCCTAGGTGACAGAGCAAGATCTTGTCTCAAAAAAAAAAGCAGCTCTGGATGGGAAGGGAGGCCAGTTGCTTTAAGTAGGGGAGATAGAGTTAAAGGAGGCTTTGTTTTATTTAAAGGTGGGACAAACTTAAGCATGTTAATAAAATTCAGAGAAGAGAAAGAGAATGACTATCAGAGCCATGTTTGGAAGAAAATGGGGTCCAGAGCACAGGAAGGGGACCTGTGTTCAGAGGGTGCCTCACTGCTGAGGCCACAGGAAAGAATCTGTAGGTGGAGGGGAGGCCGAAGAGGGGAAGTTTCATGCTTGATAATTAAAATTTTCTGAGATAGGAATGTCATATTTACCTATTTAAGCCAAGTTTTTTTAGATAAAAGGTATGGAACCTGCTTTCCCCTTGGCTAGTTCAGCGTTTGGGCTCCGGAGTGCTGAAGATGAGGACTGGACTTCGAGCTGGTGTGATCCCAGTATTCAGTGTCAGTACTCAGTGACAAAATAAATGAGAGAAACGGGAATAAGAATTGTCGCCTACACAAAAATACCAGCAACTGTTAACTCTTCCCAGAAGATTTTCATTCTGAATGCTCCTGTAGCTAGGAACCCTAAAAAGTCTTTGAAGCAACTCAAGTTTTAAAAAAGGGGAGGAACTCCTGGAAATCTCAGGATGGGGCCAAGATGTGGCTGGAGAGTGTGTGGTGATGGAGGGCGTGTCTTTTGCCGAGCACACTCAGGGCCCACGGGAAGCCCATAGACTTCAAGGACATCAAGCCCCAAGGTGGTGGGATTTTCCCCACCAGTACTTGGCAGCCTAGGGGGAAGGGGAGGGCGGGAGAAGATAATGGGGATCCCTGGCTCCAAACATAGGAGGACACATCTGTGCTACAGTGCGCACATGCCTGGATGTACACTCTGTCTTTGGAGACACTGGCTAAGATTCTCTGCTCCATGTTTGGACAGGGTCGTGCCTGATCTGAGATAAATGGACAAGAACAACTGAAGCCTGTCTTCTGGTGCATGTGTCACCTGCCGATAACTGCATCTTGTGATAAAGTTGGGTGATTTACAGTCTCCACCAAATGCTAAACTCTGGGGTCTTACGCCTTTATAACTCCATGGGCCCCAGCAAAGGTTCAGGCTCAAAACAGGTGTCAAATAGATAACTGTTGAATGATTGTTCCCCAGTTGCAGGCTCTGCCACCTGGCGTTCATACTGTCTGTGAAAGGACCCAGCTCACCTTTCCCTCTTTATCTCCCAGTCCTTCCCAACAGCGCCGACACCTCATGGAAACTGATTGCAAATGTGCTACTTCTCACTTCTGTGTGGCCCGAGGAGGCTGGGTTAATGCTGGGCTTGGTACCTTAAGCACCCTTTCTCCCTTCCCCATCTTCATTCTCAGAATTACACCTGTCTGAAGCAGGCATTTTCCAATGCCCTAGATGGGAATATAAGTGTAAGGAGATGTGAAGCATTTGCCTGTGTGTCAGAACATTCACTGAGGATCCTCATAGGCACTTCTAGAAACCAAATCCTTGAAGATGACTAACCAGAAATGCCCGTCATAGCACTGTTTACAGTTGCAAAAACTGAAGCCAATTGAAATGTCCATCAGGAGGGGATTAAATGAATTATGGTACAGTTACACCGTTGAATATTTTACAGCCATTGAAGATGATATATAGCTATATTCATTGACAAGGAAAACTCATATTTTTTAGTGAAAAAAGCAGGTTATAGAATTGCATGATATTCACATTTATATAAAACTTTATATATGGGAAGGATGTTGATTGAATTGTTAATAACTATGGTCACCTCTAGAGATGGAAGTTTGCATTACCTTTAATTTTTAATACCATTTTGTATTGCTTAAAATTTGTATGTATTATCGTTAAAATAAGAAAAATCAAATAAAGCTATTTTCATTATGGGAAAACAATCCAGTGCATCCTTTGAGGCCCGCATCAC